ACATCCTGGCAGACACCCCCCCACGTCCCCCACCTCCCAGCTCTGAGCTGAGGAGGCCCTGGAAGAGGGCCATGGCTACTCCGAGGGAGGGCCGGGGTAGGGTTCTCCTGTCCAGGGGACACTGCTGGCCCAGCCCCACCCAAGCAGGGGAAATCTGCCCTGGGAGCCACTGTCCCTCAGGACGCCCCCTGCAACCAGCCACCTCTCGTCTGGGCCTCACCAAGACCCCAAGACTCAAGAGCTCCTGTCTCACCAGTGGGACCCTCCAGTCCTGCTGGGGGTGTGTCCTGGGTCCTGGAGTCTGGGCCCCTCACTGGGTAGGGTATATGGGTAACAGGCCCAGTGTGGTCCCACTGGACAGGGCCTCAACCAACCATCTCCCACTCCCATGCCTCTTCCTCCAAGAAGCCCAGGTGGCGTGGGTGCTTCGAGTCTCTCTCGAATTCCTGTCTTCTGTCCCCTTTCAAGCCACTGTGTCCTTGTAAGTTCCACCCCATGGTCCTTCCCATCCCTGCTGGTCAGTCCCTGGGATACATGTCCTGTTACTCCAGACACCTATCCGCCTCCAGCGCGGAGGCCAAGGCGAAACCACGGTCTGGACGTGTTTTTTTGGTGCCACCGCCAGCCCCTGGGGTTCTCTTGGGCCTGGCTGCTGGGACCCCAGCACCCAGAGTCACGGCAGTGGTGGGCATGGGGAGGGCCTAGCCTGGTACCTCCCTGCTCGGCTCCCGCGGCTGGGGGTCGGAGAGGGGTGGAGAGCGTGGGCCGCACAGCCTCGGCCGGGAGAGGGAGACTGGAGTGTGTGTGTGTGCGTGCCTGCGCGTGCGTGCCTCGGTCGTATCTCGGCTGGTGCTGCGTGTCCCTGCGTGTCGGGGTCCGCTCGTGCGCGCCTCTCCGGGGTCTGTGCGCGTGGCCCTCCGCTCGCGCCGGAGGGCGTGGGCGTGGCCTCGGCGTGGGTGTGGCCGCTCGGGGAGGGGCCTCCCGGGGGCGGGGCCGGCCTGGTCCGCGCGGTGACGCGCCCTGCAGCCCCGAGCGAGCGAGCGAGCGAGCGAGTTGCCGAGCGCGCCCCGTCCCTCGCGCGCGATGCTCCCCTGGACGGCGCTCGGCCTGGCCCTGAGCTTGCGGCTGGCGCTGGCGCGGAGCGGCGCGGAGCGCGGTGAGTGCGGCGGGCGGCCGGGCCGGGGCTGGACCTGAGGCTGAGCATTCCTCCTTTCCCCCAGGTCCACCAGCATCAGCCCCCCGAGGGGACCTGATGTTCCTGCTGGACAGCTCAGCCAGCGTCTCTCACTACGAGTTCTCCCGGGTTCGGGAGTTTGTGGGGCAGCTGGTGGCTCCACTGCCCCTGGGCACCGGGGCCCTGCGTGCCAGTCTGGTGCACGTGGGCAGTCGGCCATACACCGAGTTCCCCTTCGGCCAGCACAGCTCGGGTGAGGCTGCCCAGGATGCGGTGCGTGCTTCTGCCCAGCGCATGGGTGACACCCACACTGGCCTGGCGCTGGTCTATGCCAAGGAACAGCTGTTTGCTGAAGCATCAGGTGCCCGGCCAGGGGTGCCCAAAGTGCTGGTGTGGGTGACAGATGGCGGCTCCAGCGACCCTGTGGGCCCCCCCATGCAGGAGCTCAAGGACCTGGGCGTCACCGTGTTCATTGTCAGCACCGGCCGAGGCAACTTCCTGGAGCTGTCAGCCGCTGCCTCAGCCCCTGCCGAGAAGCACCTGCACTTTGTGGACGTGGATGACCTGCACATCATTGTCCAAGAGCTGAGGGGCTCCATTCTCGGTATGCGGGAGGAGGCAGGGCCCAGGGAGCCCCGCTGTTCCCTGACCCCCTGCACCACCCACAGACGCGATGCGGCCGCAGCAGCTCCATGCCACGGAGATCACGTCCAGCGGCTTCCGCCTGGCCTGGCCACCCCTGCTGACCGCAGACTCGGGCTACTATGTGCTGGAGCTGGTGCCCAGCGCCCAGCCGGGGGCTGCAAGACGCCAGCAGCTGCCAGGGAACGCCACGGACTGGATCTGGGCCGGCCTCGACCCGGACACGGACTACGACGTGGCGCTAGTGCCTGAGTCCAACGTGCGCCTCCTGAGGCCCCAGATCCTGCGGGTGCGCACGCGGCCCGGTGAGGCAGGGCCGGGGGCTTCGGGCCCGGAGTCGGGGGCTGGGCCGGCCCCCACGCAGCTCGCCGCCCTCCCCGCCCCAGAGGAGGCCGGGCCAGAGCGCATCGTCATCTCCCACGCCCGGCCGCGCAGCCTCCGCGTGAGTTGGGCCCCAGCGCTGGGCTCAGCCGCGGCGCTCGGCTACCACGTGCAGTTCGGGCCGCTGCGGGGCGGGGAGGCGCAGCGGGTGGAGGTGCCCGCGGGCCGCAACTGCACCACGCTGCAGGGCCTGGCGCCGGGCACCGCCTACCTGGTGACCGTGACCGCCGCCTTCCGCTCGGGCCGCGAGAGCGCGCTGTCCGCCAAGGCCTGCACGCCCGACGGCCCGCGCCCGCGCCCACGCCCCGTGCCCCGCGCCCCGACCCCGGGGACCGCCAGCCGTGAGCCGTAAGCCGGCGTCCCCGCCCAGCCGAGAGGGCCGGCGCCTACCTGAGGGCCCCTGTGTCCCGAACCCGGAGCGGAGGCGCCCAACCCGGCAGACGGGTGCAGGCCCGGCCTTTCCCCACGCGGACTCCGCGCGACCCCGGCCCTCTCCCTGCGGCCGCAGGGCTTCCCCGCCTGGCGCCTGCCCTCCAGGGCTGGGGCCTCGCCTGGCGGGACCCCGCAGCAGCCCCGGCCCCATCCCCGCCCAGAGCCGGGCGTCGTGTGGGTCCGTGGGTGATAATTGAGAGCGTCAGACCCAGGACTGTTCAGGGAGGAGCCCCGGTCAGACTCCCACGTGTGAAGACCGGGCCCCAAGTGGCAAGGGCTGGCCTGGGGCGGGCAGCTTGGGTCCTGGACGTTGATAGGAAGCGGAAGGGGAATCGCGGGAAGCTGGCCCAGGTCAGGTCCGCAAAGGCTTCTGAAGAAGAGGAAGGGCGAGTAGGGGCACCTGGACGCTGATGGTGGCCAGGATGCTCAGCTGGCCAGGAGGGCAGCACCTGCTGGGGACGGTGGCCCTGCCTTCATGCCCAGGACACCAGCTGGGTCCAGCTAGCAGCCACTGGGAATCAGAGGAATGGGGCAGAGCTGGGCATTCAGGACCTTGAGGACACGTGACCCCACCCGCCCACCGCCACTATCAGGCCCCGGGACCGCACTGACAGGAAACCTTCCGTCGTGAGGGAGCACTTCCCAGGGGCCGCAGGGACGACACTCTCCAGGGAGGCCCCAGCAACCACACCATCTTCTTGCTGTGAGAGGTCTCACCCCGGGCTACCTCCTGTCACTACTCACTGCCCTGGGGTCCGTGGGCAAGTTGCCCAGGGTGGGGGTGCCTAGCCAGGTGCAGTCCCCGCCCCGCCTAGTCCTCGGCGTCACGCAATGCTCACCTCGCCTCTTCCCCACTAACATCCCAGACTTTAAAATTCAGTAAATCAGATGTACACCGAGCCTGCAGTCTCGCTAGGATGCTTTACTCCTCCACAAACAGCAGCCGCCGACAGGACAGCTTGTGAACGTCTCCGCCTTTTGGGGTGTCCGGGGAGAGGAGGTGGAGCTGTCCCCTCCCAGTGTCAGGCCTCCTTGGTCCTCATGTGCACCTTTTATTCAGAGAGCTTGGGCCCCCTTCCTTTGGAGCTGGGCCCAGGGCAGGTGGCTGGAATGCAGAGGACAAGGGGGCTGGGGCCTCTGCAGGGCCATTCCCACCGCAGTCTCTGCCACGGCCCGGAGCCCTGGGCCCAGGGCCACGCGGGCTCCCTCTGCTGGCAAAGCCACACCCTGCACCGCATGGGGTCCACTGCCCCTTTCCCCACGTGGACTCTGCGTGACCCCAGGAACTGCAGCATTGAGGTGGTCTCAGTCCCTCCCTCAGGTCTGGTGGGCATTGTGCCAGGGGCCACCTTCGGGACAGCTGGCCTTGGCACCGTCTCCCAAGAACCCAGCTCTGTGCATCCCGTGGCCCCACCAGAAACCCAAGGCCACACCGCCCACCAGCTGGGTGTGGTCACCATTCATGGAGGGCCGGCTGGGGCCAGGCTCACCACGCAGAGTTTGCCCTCCGGTGTGATGATGCATGAGACACAGTAGGCCCCCCTGCCTGTGTGTGCAGGGGGTGTCTGTGGGGGGGCCCTGCTGGCTGGACTTTGGGTTTCTCCTGAGCTCCCCTTAGCCCCCAAGTCAGGCCACGGAGGCCTGAGTAGGACCCATGGGCTGTGTGTGTCACTGCAGGTGGCGTGCTCACAACTGCACTGCTGGTCGGCAGGTGGCCAGGGTTGCAGGCCCGGGCCTCGGGCCCCACCTCCTCTGGAGGGGTAGGATCTCCTTCGTGCAGCCCCTGCCCCCTACCCTGTTCTCCGGAGTGTTGGCAGATCTGAGCCCACGGTCACGTGAGAGGAGATGCCTCTTGCACACTGAGCCCAGGCCCAGCTCACGGAGCACCCTGCAGGTGGCAGCGGGGCACCAGGGGCTCATTCCTGGTGGCCTCAGTGGCTTCTGTGGACGACTCAGACTCACATGAGAAGCTGGGAGGAGCTCCAGCTCTGCAATCCCGAGAGGGCAGAGCGGGGGCCCTGGCCACAACCCTGCTCCCCACATACCCGTCTGGCAGAGGCTCTGCCTCCCCTCTGCCCATCTCTGCACACCAAGGCTGAGCACAGCACAAGGCCTCACGGAGAGGGTGAAAAGGCACTGCCGTCTCCATCTCAGTGCCAAGGAATGCCCCTTTCAGAAGCCCTCGTCTGAGAAGTGCTGCCCCTTATGTAGCCCCAGGCATTTTAAAATCTTTGAATCTGCACCAAGTCTCAGAACAGCTCTGGCCCCGGAGTGCTCCGTCCAGGCCGCTGTGAACCGGCTGTCCCCGCGTCTCCTCCACCTCCCCTGACACAATCCTGGCCCCGACTCAGTCCACCCAGGGTGCAGTGCAGAGGCTGATACCCGCCAGGACTTCCTTGCCAAGGGCCCGGCCACGTCACAAGGCCACTGCACGCTTTTCGACATGCACCTGGAAATCGGGAAGGGCCATGCTGCAGTTGCTTCTAGTTGAGACGAGAAGAGCGACAAGGTTGTGATCCACGTGGCAGGTGTTCAGAAGGCTGGGGGCGGGCAGCGCTGGGGAGAGCCCTGGGTACTTCGAGGAGACCCCGAAGGGAGGCTGCTCCCACACCTGCGCCAGTTTCCACCCTCTCTGTGAGCAGGGCTGCGGTCACCTCCCACATCTGAAGAGAACCAACCTGAGGATTTCACGCTGGCTGCGTGCCAGACCAGTCCCTGACAGGTTGTGCGAGGCCCTTCGCTGGACAGCCCATTGCTGGCCACTGGACGGAGAGGCAGAGGGGGCTGAAATTCGGGCCCATGCCTCTGTGAGCGATGACGGAGCAACAGCTCTCCAGCACGTGAAGCTCTCCAGACAGCTGTTCGTGAGAAGCCAGACAGAGGCCTGGGGTCTCAGTCCAGATTTCTGGGGAGTGGGGTGTCCAAGCGTGGGCCACGCTGCTGGGAGCCACCTAGGGAAGCAGGTCGCCTGTTTCTATAGTGACGGTAATAAACCAAGTCAATTTTCTATAGTGACGGTGATAAACCAAGTCAATTTTCTATAGTGA